TGGGGGGAGCACGGGAACTAGCTAGACCAGTTTGTCGTCTCCATGGCGACCGCCCGCGCGGCGCCAGCCTGACAGTCCGTCCGGGTTTTATGAATGGGTGACGTCACAGGCCTGGCGTCTAACGGTCTGAGCCGCTGGTTCAGACGCTGACACAGACCGGCCCGGGAAGGGAGGGGGGAGACTGTAGCTCCGCAGCTGCCGCGCCGTGGGAGGGAGACCCTGCTCTGAGGTCTTTGAGAAGAAAATTTAAAAAGCAGCCAAAAATGGGAAAAAACATTAAAAAATCACGAACTGTTGCAGGTTCAGGAAATTTTTGCAAGGAGCTGCAAATTCAAGGTGGAATCGAATGCAGCCTCACTCCACTGCGCTCTATCTAGTTCACTTCCCAGCCACCCAGCCCCAAACTTACTAGACTTTCCCGAATTAATTGCTCCCACCCGGGAGGGATCTGGGTAGGCCCTCCGGGTCTCAGGAACACGAACAGCAACATTATTTAGGAATTGAGAAAGCCCAGGGGAGCAGATGTAAAGGAGCGCCCGCTTTAAATTTCGGTCCTGATATTTGTAGATCAGGGTCCGAGAAGCATCTTCCAAGAGGGTCCGGAAACCCAGGCTCTCTGGGCTATCCAGAGCCAGCCGCTTCTCCGTTCGGGCCTCAATTTCTCTCATCTGTGAAATGGAGCTGGAGAAGTGAGAAAGTGAATATGGGAAAAACTGATTCCTGAGGTCTTTTCATTATAAGGCAATGCCTGCTTAGCTTCCTTGCCTCCTTCCAGAGGAGCCCAGTGCGGCCCTCGCCTCTACCCGCTGCCCTGCCCGGTGCCCTGCCACCGACCCACCCTTGCTGTTCTGAAACCCGGGTCGTCTTTCCACACTGCGAGCAGGCACTAGACGAGCAGGAGGCTGGACCTAGGAGCGCGGGTCACGCCCCCATGCCGCCCATTGGCTGCTTTTGAACGTTCTGAGCCCGCCCCTCCGGGGGCCGTGGCGTGTTTATAAAAGACAAGCTGTGGCTCCGCACTCTCATTCCACGTTCTTAACTGTTCCATTTTCCGTATCTGCTTCGGGCTTCCACCTCATTTTTTTCGCTTTGCCCATTCTGTTTCAGCCAGTCGCCAAGAATCATGAAAGTCGCCAGTGGCAGCACCGCCACCGCCGCCGCGGGCCCCAGCTGCGCGCTGAAGGCCGGCAAGACAGCGAGCGGTGCGGGCGAGGTGGTGCGCTGTCTGTCTGAGCAGAGCGTGGCCATCTCGCGCTGCGCCGGGGGCGCCGGGGCGCGCCTGCCTGCCCTGCTGGACGAGCAGCAGGTAAACGTGCTGCTCTACGACATGAACGGCTGTTACTCACGCCTCAAGGAGCTGGTGCCCACCCTGCCCCAGAACCGCAAGGTGAGCAAGGTGGAGATTCTCCAGCACGTCATCGACTACATCAGGGACCTTCAGTTGGAGCTGAACTCGGAATCCGAAGTTGGAACCCCCGGGGGCCGAGGGCTGCCGGTCCGGGCTCCGCTCAGCACCCTCAACGGCGAGATCAGCGCCCTGACGGCCGAGGTGAGATCCAGATCCGACCACTAGATCATCCTTATACCGACGGGGAAACGGAGGCCAGAGAGGGCGTGGGCGCTTGCACCACTTCCGTCCCATCCTTGCGGGTACCTGGCTATGCGGGGGTGCCTAAGGAGCCTGGAAAAAGCGCTCCCCCGTCGTGCTTCCTGGGGAAGGGGGCGTTCGCTGCGCTCGGAGCGGCGTCCCTTCCAACCCGCCGGTCTCATTTCTTCTCGTTTTCACAGGCGGCATGCGTTCCTGCGGACGATCGCATCTTGTGTCGCTGAAGCGCCTCCCCCAGGGACCGGCGGACCCCAGCCATCCAGGGGGCAAGAGGAATTACGTGCTCTGTGGGTCTCCCCCAACGCGCCTCGCCGGATCTGAGGGAGAACAAGACCGATCGGCGGCCACTGCGCCCTTAACTGCATCCAGCCTGGGGCTGAGGCTGAGGCACTGGCGAGGAGAGGGCGCTCCTCTCTGCACACCTACTAGTCACCAGAGACTTTAGGGGGTGGGATTCCACTCGTGTGTTTCTATTTTTTGAAAAGCAGACATTTTAAAAAATGGTCACGTTTGGTGCTTCTCAGATTTCTGAGGAAATTGCTTTGTATTGTATATTACAATGATCACCGACTGAAAATATTGTTTTACAATAGTTCTGTGGGGCTGTTTTTTTGTTATTAAACAAATAATTTAGATGGTGGTAAAGTTGTAGTGACTTCTTGGGTTGAGGGG